TAGTTTACACTATGCTACATGTACCAAATTGTTTACCCACAGAGCCAGAACACTAATGAAAGCAGTAAAATGCACATCAACATTAAGTCAATAAATGTATTGAGCACCAATCGTTCGAGACATTATGTTAGGCTTTGTGAGGAGTATGAGGAAGTCAGGGGCAAAGCTGCTGCATTGAAGGGGGTCTCAATACAGTTAGGGAGGTAGGCCACAGGCAGAAGTTATTAGCTCTAAAGATTTTTTTTTTTTTTTAAGACAGAGTCTCACTCTGTTGCCCAGGCTGGAGTGCAGTGGCACGGGATCTCAGCTCACTGCAACCTCTGCCTCCCAGGTTCAAGTGATTCTCGTGCCTCAGCCTCCTGAGTAGCTGGAATTACAGGTGCATGCCACCACACCCAGCTAATTTTTTTGTATTTTTAGTAGAGATGGGGTTTCACCATATTGGCCAGGCTGGTCTTGAACTCCTGGCCTCAAGTGATCCACCTGCCTCGGCCTCCCAAAGTGCTAGGATTACAGGCATAAGCCACTGCACACGGCCAGCAAAAGGCTTTTAAAAATAAAAATAAAATCTATAGATATAAGACATTGGTATCATCGTTATATCAAATATGTTGTGAGAATAGTAATTGCCAGAAAAGTTCAGAGGAGAGAGAGGTTGTGTTATAGTAGTCAGGCAGACATCAGCAGGCCAGGAGAGGGCTGCACGCCCAACCAGGAATGTCAGACGACCATCAAGTGATGGTCAGGTGGTTGTTACACTGTTACAATCATTATTTCTCTAAAACAATAATTAGTCACAGCCAGCACGAGGGAAAGGCAATCTCCCGACAGACAGAAAAAACCTGAAACTGGTTATCAGCAGCGTCCCAATAAGATCTCAGGTGTTAGGTAAGTGGGCTCAAGCATGCGCACTATGAGGCAAAATGGGGGAGTTTAACTGGTATATGACCTTCCTCTAGGAACGTTAGATTGGTAATAGAAGAACGTCTCAAGTGAGCATGCGTATAACTCCCGTAAACACACTGCGCATGCAGCCCTTCCCAAGCACTGGTAGGGCACTGGGCATGCAGACAGCCCACCAGAAGGGAAGAATCAGGAGAAAAGGGATGCAAGATCCCAGAGGTATGCCAATATATAAAACCCTAAGGCAAAGGTTGTGATTTTCATTTTTTTTAATTTTTTTCAGATAAACTGAAGCACAAGAGGGTAAAAACTTTGTCCTTGGTCTTACAGCCAGAAAGTGGTGATGCAAAGAACTTAGTCCAAGCTTTGATCTGTTCTGCACTGCCTGCCAAAGCAGAACCTTGAGAAATACCCATGTTTGGGGGATGAGAAGAAGAAGATAAATCAGCAAAGAAAATAGTGATAAGAAAGGTAAGTGATAAGAAAAAAAAAATGATGTAAATTTATTTTTAAAATTATTATTTTCAATCTACAGATGCAGAACCCAGGGATATGGAGAGCCAATTGTATTTGTAAAACACTTAGAATGGTGCCTGACACGTGGTATGTCCTTTAAATGTGGGCTCATATTACCATGTGCCTTACCTAAATTTCTTTTATTATACAGAGTTGCTTTGTCTAATTCTAGCCCTGTGGTAGCTACCCAAGATTGTTGTAACCTCCAGTGATCAAGTTCTTTGGATAAGCAAAGAGGGAGGGCATTAAGTGTGTGGAAAAGACCCCTCCTCTCCACTCTTGTTGCAAGGCAAGTTCTTTTCCTTAATTGTCCCCTGACTCTCTCTGCCTTCTCTCAATGTTACGCTGTTCAGGACTCAGGATCCTGCCCTCTGAGGGTTTACAGAAGTCATTCTCACTATCTCACACTGGCCGTCTTGACCCAGAGCAGTTCTTTACTTTCTCGGGACACAAACGGGATGAAAGTCCAGGGCTGGGACTTCCTCCTTGGAATGTTTGACAAGGACTGACGTACTCTAGGCCCTTTGAATCCCGGAAGTCCAGGACACACCCAACCTTGATTACAGTGTCCAGAATGCTGGAGCGTAGGTGAAAGGACAAAAGCCAGACACATTTCAACATGAGGGACCCACTGACAGATTGTCCGGTGAGTAGCTCAGTGTGGTTTGTGTGCCTGCGATTGTTTTTTTGTTATTGTTCTTGTTTTTCAGTATAATAAAGTATACAAGAACCTAAAGGAGTTTTCTCAAAATGGAGAGAATTTCTGCAAACAGGTCACATCTGTTCTTCAGCAAAGGTACAAAATGCACGTTTGCAATAAATGGTTCTTACATCCTATTTAACTAGTCCTTTTCTAACAGGGCAAACCTGGAAATTAGCTATGCCAAAGGACTTCAGAAACTGGCAAGCAAGCTGAGCAAAGCATTACAGAACACGAGAAAAAGGTAAGTATTGTGGCAGAGGTAAGGCAAAATCACACCTTTGTTCCCCACTTTTTTTTGCCTTTAGTTGTGTTAGCAGTGCCTGGGCCTGGGCCTCAGAGGGAATGAAATCCACAGCGGACCTGCATCAGTGAGTTCTCCCACCCTGGCCTTTCTCCAACTATGCTTATGTGTCTTTTATGTTTTATTTCCAGAAAACTTGGCAAAGCAATTGAATTGGAAGCAATAAAACCGACTTATCAAGTCCTAAATGTACAAGAGAAGAAGAGAAAATCAGTGAGTCCAAACCTTTCTTTACTCTTCCTGTTAAAGCTTTGTTTCCTTTTTCCTTTTTCAATAGCTTGACAATGAAGTTGAAAAGACAGCAAATCTTGTCATTAGCAACTGGAATCAGCAAATTAAGGCAAGTATCCACAAATACCATTTGTGTAAACTTTTTTTTCTTGTTTGTATGTTTTTTACTCTAGGCCAAGAAGAAATTAATGGTTAGTACCAAGAAACATGAAGCACTTTTCCAGCTTGTAGAAAGCTCCAAGCAATCTATGACTGAGAAGGAGAAGCGGAAGGTAAGCTGTCATGGCTGGCTGGGCGCATGTGCAGTAAATGTGTGACATTGATGTTTTACATTAGCTCCTCAATAAACTGACAAAATCAACTGAAAAGTTGGAAAAGGAAGATGAAAATTACTACCAAAAAAACATGGCGGGTTATTCTACCAGACTGAAATGGGAAAACACACTAGAGAACTGCTACCAGGTAAGTTATATATTCACATTTTTTTCTTCTTCTCTTCTTTTCTCCCCCTTCCTCATAAACTTAGGTAACCCACAGCATCTGCCTATATGCCTTTTGGGTCAAAAGAGCCTGGGGAAAGTGTGTGAGTGATTTAAGATACCAAGACACATTCCTTCCTGGAAATCTCCCTCCACTATGGTTTGGATATGACATAGTCAAGAGGCTAATCATGAGACTTTGTTCAGTCTGTCTTCAGGTGTGTCAGTGTTTGATGAGTGACTTCCATTTGCTGATCTTACCCCAATTTTCATTCTTTTCAGAGCATTCTGGAGCTGGAGAAGGAAAGAATTCAACTTTTATGCAATAACTTAAACCAGTACAGCCAACATATTTCTCTTTTTGGCCAAACCCTGACCACAGTGAGTAGAGATGATCTCTCCATTTCTGGTATACAACCTTATTCTGTTCCCCTTGGCATTGCAGTGCCACACGCAGATTCACTGTGCCATCAGCAAGATTGACATTGAAAAAGATATCCAGGCTGTAATGGAAGAAACTGCAATTTTATCTACAGAAAACAAATCTGAGTTCCTGTTAACGGATTACTTTGTGAGTATGAAATGGAAAAAAAAAGTTACATTCCCTTGTTAGACATCCTTCTTTTTTCCTAAAGGAAGAAGATCCTAACAGTGCAATGGATAAAGAGAGACGAAAGTCTTTACTAAAACCAAAATTATTGAGACTGCAGAGAGACATTGAAAAAGCCTCAAAAGACAAGGAAGGTGTGTAACCATCTCTTTGAATGGCCAGAAAAAAAGGTGACTGAGAACATGATTTCATTTTCAGGCCTGGAACGAATGCTTAAAACGTACTCCAGCACCTCCTCCTTCTCTGATGCAAAGAGCCAGAAAGACACAGCAGCGTTAATGGATGAGGTAAATGTTTGCCGAGTGCATTTCCTAGATGTTTTGCTCACATGGCCAAATGATGTATCCACAGAACAATTTGAAACTAGACCTTTTGGAAGCGAACTCCTACAAACTGTCATCAATGTTAGCAGAACTTGAGCAAAGACCTCAACCCAGCCATCCTTGTAGTAATTCCATCTTCAGGTGGAGGGAAAAGGTAACATTTAAGGAGACTGGTTGTAATTTCTTACAAAATATGACTTTTTATGTCATTTGAACAGGAGCATACTCATAGCTATGTGAAAATATCTCGGCCTTTTTTAATGAAGAGATTAGAGAATATTGTGAGCAAGGCATCTTCTGGTGGGCAGAGCAATCCAGGTTCTTCAACTCCAGGTAATCCCATGCCCACAATCATTTTGGCCTGGCAGCATACTAATTACAGCTTTATCTATTTCAGCCCCTGGTGCAGCCCAGCTCAGCAGCAGACTTTGCAAGGCCTTGTATTCTTTTCAAGCCAGGCAAGATGATGAGTTGAATTTGGAAAAGGGTAAGAATCATTCTCAAATATTTTAATTGCCTAGAGACCCATTTGTCTAACTGTATTTTCACAGGTGACATTGTGATTATACACGAGAAAAAAGAAGGAGGATGGTGGTTTGGATCTTTGAATGGGAAAAAAGGCCATTTTCCTGCCGCTTATGTGGAGGAGTTACCTTCAAATGCTGGCAACACAGCTACAAAGGCATAAAACAAGACTCTGAACATACTACCTTCACACTCGGTAATCAACAATACAGTGTGGTTCAAATAAGAATAAAGTGCTCTTACCTTTACATGTTTTTCTTTTGAAATGGATGGAGTTCTACCTGCATGTCACAGCACTTTGCATTCATGATTATTAGCTTGAAACAGTCAGAAAAAAGATGGATGGGTGGAGACAGACAAGGAAGAGGCTCCTTGGTTCCTAGAGGAGTTTCCAAATTCTAGGAGACCCTAGAGATGATCCAGTATAACCCCTGGTGTCACAGAAACAGACGGAGTCCAAGGTGGGTTCAGCTGCTTGCCTGAAGTCAGAGTTATCTGGTAGACAACAGCAGTGGGACTTAGATGTCTTTTTCCTCTGGATTTGGGTGGCAACAGAACACAGCAGGCCTATGAGGGGGTCAAGCAGAGCCTGGGAGATGAGGAACACAGATCAATTCCAAGAAGAGAGACAGGCAATCAAGACACCAATGAGATCAACCCAAATTAGGGGATGGTAGGATATCTCTGACAAACCCACAGCCAATATCATACTGAATGGACAAAAACTGGAAGCATTCCC